GCATCAAGGATAATGTTTACGTATTTTTCACATGGAGTTTTCACAACAATCAAGACTACTGAAGCCAAGACTGTTTTCAGTTGCTTCACATAAGTGGACAGGAAAATACCTGATCATGCTCTTAAAAGTACTGACTTTAAAATATAATTGTATTGTAAATGTGACTTGATTTTCATACCAAGACTTTGTCTGGTACACATGGAATATATCACCTAGACACAATGTAACAATTGAAAAATCTTCATTAGTTTATAAACTCACAATGTGCTTTTTTTTTTAAACATGGGATGTAGGCTAGCTATCACAGCTAATTTAGCTTTTTTATATATTTCTGCAAAGCTTTTAACAAGACATCAAAAGAAATTATTGATAACAATATTTTGGAAATATTAAATAATTTTGTTAAAAGTTTTCTGAGTTTGGTAGTGACCTTCTGAGTATAGTTTGAATGGTCTTCAAAGGTAATTTTTAACACTTTTGCAGGGCTGAACTTGGCCTTGAATTTTAGAGATGTTAGACACAATTAAAAATTCAAATTAATAAAACAAATATGTATAATGTAGTCATTATATTTCCTTTTAAAAAATGTTTCATGCCTTTTCCCATTCCCAAATTAGACTACCTAACAAGCTATATCTCAAATTTGGCCTCTAGCATACTGAAGAATTGGGGAAGAGGTTTCAGGTAACTCAAGATAACCCATTCCCTTCCCTGCAGATACAGCTCAAAGTATTTTTCTCTGCTATGGCTGGACTATAGATTCCTTGTCATCCTCGTACAACAATGTGGCATCATGCCAAGAACATCACTGAGAAACTGTTCTAACCAGGATAACTCCTTGAAGGGCATTAATTGCTACTTTGGGATTTACCCTCCCAGTGGCCCAAGTCAAGGAAAGCAAGTCACATTCTTTTGTTTCCAAAAAGGGCCCATTGACTCTAAGATAAAGACCCATCCCTTGATACACTGAAAGCTCTAATAAGTTTATCTTTTGGGTAAAACTAAATTTTTTTAGTAGACTCAGAGCTTTCTCTTCTGTAGCAATGATAGTCATAGCTACATTCAGACTGTTTTCCTAATTGATGTAGTAGATGAGGGAAGTGTAGGCATTTATGTTGGTGATTTCAAGGTGATCAAAATCAGAGATCAGATCAGTCTGTGCATGATGAGGGCATCAGCTAGGAAGACAATATACAGGGAATGTGGACAGATACAGGAAGGACAGAGTGAAAGGCATTGTTTGAGTACTGCTTAAGTACTAGGTAATATATAAAGAAATATTATGGTAAGAATATTTGATAATTTCTTTCTTTTTATTTTTTGTAGAGACATGGTCTCACTTCATTGCCCAGGCTAGTCTCGAACTTCTGGGCTCCAGAGATCCACCCACCTTGGCCTCCCAAAGTGTCAGGATTACAGGTGTGAGCCATGGCACCCGACCCAGGTATTTTTGATACAGGCATACAATGTGTAATATTTGATAAGGCTTTTATTTTCTGCTCCACCAGGAAGAAGAAAATTAACCCAGAAAAATTCCTACCTTTTCCTTGCTTGCATCTGGTAAGTTTTTGTTTGTTTGCTTCTTATCTCATTTTTGAGTTTACCTTTCTTTTTTTTCTCTCAGGTAATAGGAAATGAATGATGATGGAAAAGTCAATGCTAGCTCTGAGGGGTACTTTATTTTAGTTGGATTTTCTAATTGGCCTCATCTGGAAGTAGTTATCTTTGTGGTTGTCTTGATCTTCTACTTGATGACACTGATAGGAAACCTGTTCATCATCATCCTGTCATACCTGGACTCCCATCTGCACACACCAATGTACTTCTTCCTTTCAAACCTCTCATTTCTGGATCTCTGCTACACCACCAGCTCTATCCCTCAGTTGCTGGTCAATCTCTGGGGCCCGGAAAAGACCATCTCTTATGCTGGTTGCATGATTCAACTTTACTTTGTTCTCGCACTGGGAACCACAGAGTGTGTCCTACTGGTGGTGATGTCCTATGACCGTTATGCAGCTGTGTGTAGACCTTTGCATTACACTGTCCTCATGCACCCTCGTTTCTGCCACCTGCTGGCTGTGGCTTCTTGGGTAAGTGGTTTTACCAACTCAGCACTTCATTCCTCCTTCACCTTCTGGGTACCTCTGTGTGGACACCGCCAAGTAGATCACTTTTTCTGTGAAGTTCCAGCACTTCTGCGATTATCGTGTGTTGATACCCATGTCAATGAGCTGACCCTCATGATCACAAGCTCCATATTTGTTCTCATACCTCTCATCCTCATTCTCACTTCTTATGGTGCCATCGTCCAAGCTGTACTGAGGATGCAGTCAACCACTGGGCTTCAGAAAGTGTTTGGAACATGTGGAGCTCATCTTATGGCTGTATCTCTCTTTTTCATTCCGGCCNNNNNNNNNNNNNNNNNNNNNNNNNNNNNNNN